TTGGAACTCTGCAGAATTTTTTTCCCCCTCAAATATTTTTTTACTTGAGTTTGGTTAAATCACAGGTGCAGAGCCTACGGATAAGACAGCTGACTGCAATATAGTAAATTTTGATTACCAAGTATCTCATTAAGTGTTCCCAAGTATTTCATATATTCAAGGTTAAAATGATTCGGGCCGGGTGTGGTGGCTCACACCTGTAATCCCAGCACTTTGGGAGGCCAAGGCGGGCGATCACTTGAGGTCAGGAGTTCGAGAGCAGCCTGGCTAACATGGTGAAACCCCATCTCTACTAAAAAAAAAAAAAAAAATTAGCCGTGTGTGGTGGCGGGTGCCTGTAATCCCAGCTACTAGGGAGGCTGAGGCAGGAGAATCGCTTGAATCCGGGAGGCGGAGGTTGCAGTGACCTGAGATCACACCCCTGCACTCCAACCTGGGTGACAGAATGAGATTCGGTCTCAAAAAATAAATAAATAAATAAATAAATAAAATTAAATGATTCTTGGTATTTTTAAAGAAAACAAAATTTAAATGTTTTAATAAACTGCAGTTAAATTCTTTCAACAAAAGTAGAGTGTGTATAAGCAAGTAAAAACTAAAAGTTGTCTTGAAGTCTACCACTGTCATTTCCCTCCGTGTAATACTGCTCTACATTTATGAAACCCTGTTTTTCCTGTTTGATACATTTTCCCAAGAGCTTGCCCTAGAGCTAAATTTTTTAACGCTTCTCATGTATCACTTAAATAACAATTGTACTAAAGTTTGTTTTTATTACTGAAGGCAAAAACTCCATTTTTGCCTGCCCATAAAAAATCATTGTTGTATCTGACATTTTTAAAGTGTACATTTTAAAGTGTCCTATCACATAATATGAACATAGGAAGAGAATGTCATGTTAAAAATTAGCAAAGTAATTGTTTCTGCACAGAATGCATTTTTCAATTTGGGCAGTTCTCCCAGAATAAAGTAAACAAGTGAAGCAACTAGCATTCTTACTAGAACAGTGACAAGGCATTTTCTTTTTAGTTTCTTTTCACTTATTAGTCTACTAGGATACTTGAATACTGTCTCTATGCTGGTGTCTAAAACCCTCAAAGGAGAGTACAATTGCAGGATAAACGAAGAGTGTCCAGGAAGAGAACTAGACAAGAAAGGAAACAGATGGTCTCTGGGCTCGGTGAGCTTGGAAGCTGTCGAAAGCAAACTCGACTGGACCCTCCAAACTCCTATTTCAGATCAATACATAAGGTTCAGCTGAGTTCGGCCTCCAGGCCCAAGAAAGCAAAAGCCAGCAACCCGGGGGCTGGTCGGCGGCTCCCTCGCCAGGGACGCCCCACAGCGAGACCATGCCTCTCCCACCTCTACCCCCGAAAACCAAAACAAAACAGAACCAAGCCCAAGCGGTGCTTGCTCGTTTCTTTTGTCTTGCTCAACGCTGACCACTTTTTTTCCGGAGAAGGTTAACGTTAAGGGAGCCCGGGGGAGCTCTCTGCGACCCCGCCAGGTGCTCCCCGAACCCCCGGCCCCATCAGAGGAATGAGGCGACCACCGAGCGGCGTTGGGCGGCCAGGTCCTCCCCGGCACCCCCGCCCCGGCTCCTGGAGGAGGGCAGGGACTGCCGGCCTGGGGCAGCCAGGGACCGACGGGACCCCCGCAGAGCCAGGCCCGAGGCCCCGGGCGCCCCCACGACCCGGCGGCCGCCCAGGGCGCCCGCCTGGGGCCTCACCCCAACCGGGGACAGGGCCGCCGAGGGCCGGGCCAAGGCCGCCCGGCTTGTCCCCGAGGCCGCCGGGGAGCGTAGGCCGCCGCCATCCCCGGCCTGCCGTGCGCCCGCAGCCCGCGGCCTTACCGCCTCCACGGCGTGCTGCAGGATGGAGGTGAACTTGGAGAACATCCTGTCCCGGGACTGCAGCAGCCTCTCCCGGGACGACCTGGAGAGCTCCTCGATCCGCCGCCGCCGCCCCTGCTGCGGCTGCCGGGGCCGCTCCAGAGTGAAGGCCGGTGCGGGGCGGGGAGGACGAGCTGAGGATCGAGGCAGGGCCTGGCCCGGCCGCTTCAGGTGTGCGCGGGCGGCTCGGCGGCTCCGGAGGGCGCCGGGACGCGGCGGGCGGCGAGGAGGGCGTTCGGCGAGGACTCGGGGCCCGGAGAAGCTCCGGCGGCGGCACCGGTTGGGACACGGTGGCAGCCCGGCTCGGGTTCCTTCCCCCCGCTCTGCCCGCCGCGGCCTGCAGGGGGCGCCGCCGCAGCCCGGGGAGGCCCGGCCAGGCCTGCCCTGCGGCGGGGCCGCTAGGCGCCGCGGGGGCGGGGGGCGCGCTGAGGCCTCGGCCTCGCGCGGGGCTGGAGGCGGCCTGTGGGCAGCCACCGCCCTCTCCCGGCTTTCTCAGGGCGCCTGGGACACCGGCTTTCTAACATTTTTACAGCTCAGCGATTCTCAAGAGTTTTGTTTCTCCAGTGGAAGTAACAGGCTGACTTTGTAGGGACACGCAGCCGTCCATATATGCGTATAGCATTCAGAGGTTCTTCCTGTAAGGACCGATTTGGAAGACTCGTTAAGAAAACAGTGTTCTTTAAGCAAACATTGGCAATGGATTTAAATGCTCAGATTTTGAAGAAATCAACGACTGCAGGTGAAATGGCTTTGCTAACTTTAAAATATATTATTATTCAACATTGAAACAGGAAATCCCACATGAGCACATGGTAAGACGGCTGGCTTAGTTTAAATAGCCCATTATAATATTTATATATAATATATAACATAATTTATTTGTGATATGGTTGATAGTGAGGTGTAGTGATTCAGAACAGCATTTTCTATTCAGTTATCAGATGATACCGGAAAACATTAGCGAGGGAAAGAATCTGAAAGGAGTCCAGTAAATGCCTAAGGCAGATAAATAGAGCTACAAGGTAAGCACTTGGGTGGAGGCTGCTTAAAATACGTGGTTTATATCCCTGCGGTGCTCCTTGGCAGATAAATACGACCTTAATTTTCTACGTACTACCCCCAGAATGCTGGAGGCATCCTCTGTTGTTTTGTGCCCCTTACCAAATTCTGGCCGTGTCTGCTTCAACTGAGAGCATGTATGTATGCTTATTGTTATTATATTCATACACAGTTTAAGATGGTTAGTCATATTATTAACCATAATTAGTTTCATGATCTAATTATCATGCATTTATATGGCATTTTGTAGTTCCAAAATGCCTTACAACCACTAATTGTATGAGGAGGTCTTAGTTAGAGTTGTGTGTATTTGATGATGTCTATCTTTGTGTACTTATTATAAACACAATAAAATATATGTTTTGCTCTAGATTAATATCAATATTTAGGATGGTGATTCATCTACCTGCTGTCTAGGTTTCAAGACACACAAGTTGGACTAGAATTGTAACTGAGCAGATATTCCTATTTCTGATTGTCATCCTAGAATGCCTGCTGTGACTCTGACATCATCAATTAGCTCAATACATGGGCACAGTCGGACCTGCCCCAAAGCCTGTGATTTGAGAAAACACAAGAAAACCTTCCCCTAGCCTCCAAACCACTTAGGTGTGGGTACCTGAAATTTCTCAGTTAGAACTTAATGCCTTTATCCCTTTGGCTTAAGCCAAATAAGAAACTTAGTCCTTGTTAAAATGAAAATACTCTTGGGAGATGTAACACATCAAACTCTGTCATTCATTAGACTTCAGGGGGAATGAATTTGTTAAATCCTTTTCTAAAATGAAGTTTAATTAGTGAAGACACAGAAAAATCTAGAAAATTGGAACCCAGTTGGGATGGTGTTGAGAAAAGAGATAAAAATAAATCTTTTTTTAACTTTTTAATAATAGTCATTCTGACTGGTGTGAGATGATATCTCATTGTGGTTTTTATTTGCATTTCTCTAATCAGTGATATTGAGCTTTTTTTCATATGCTTGTTGGCCACATATATGTTTTCTTTTAAAAAATGTCTGTTCATGTCCTTTGTGCACTTTTTAATGGGGTTGTTTGTGTTTTTTTCTTATAAATGTGTTTAAATTCCTTATAGATCCTGGGATATTAGACCTTTGTTAGATGCATAGTTTGCAAATATTTTCTCCCATTCTGTAGGTTGTCTGTTTACTCTGTACAATAAACACCGATGACATGAGTTTTACCTATATAACAAACCTGCGCATGTCTCCCTGAACCTAAAATAAAA